AGGAGGAGAAAGGTTATGAGGGCGGTGAGAATGAAGGATTTGAACAGGTAAGCAAGAATTGCAGAAGTCAGGTTGTGATCTGAGTGCAAAAAGGCCTGGAACAAGGAATTTCTCCCCATTTTTCCAGTCATCGGCAATAATTGCTTTAACCAGTTAAAATTGTAAAGTCAAGTGTTTCATTTGCTGGCCATTTGGACCCGTTATCTAATTCATACTGCGGCCAGGTTTTATTGTATAAAAAAGACAAGGCGCTTAGGGTGGGTATCTTGCCTGAGGCCTAAGGTTTGCAGATTTTTTATGAGGCAGTCTGGAGGGCTGTTTTTTGGAATGGAGGATGGGGAGTTTTCCATATCAAAGGGTAGGCTCTGGAGAACAGGGAAAAAGAAGACTGTCCTGGACAGCTGGAGGAAGACAATAAAAGGAGCTATTATCACCTCTGCCTTTTTGGTTCCTGGAACGGAATCAAATGGCTTAGAGGCGTCCCCCTAAGACCAGATGATCAGGGAGTGCCTGGCACATACTGGAGCCTTCTTGGATCAGTGTTGGATTTTGGGACAGGAGAAACCAAGAGAGGTCATGCAGATTTTCCCCTGTTAACTGGGCTCCCAGGGAAGCCTAACAGTAGGCGAGATCAGTGACCAATGTGCATGTGAAGGAAGAGAAAGACCTTCTCATATTATTTTATATTGTTTTTCACTCAGTACATGTTTAAGAAAAAACAACAAGGAAGTAAAACCAAAGACAGGCAGCCCAAACGCCAGGACTGAAACTATGCCTGGGCCTGCCTGGCCTAAACTTAGTAGTTAAAACTCAACTCATAACTTAGAAACCAATGTTATTCATAGATTCCAGACATGTATAGAAGAACATTGTGAAACTCCCTGCCCTGTTCTGTTTCTCTCTGACCACCAGTGCATGCAGCCCCTGTCACATACCCACTGCTTGCTCAAATCAATCACGACCCTTTCATGTGAAATCTTTAGTGTAGTGAGCCCTTAAAAAGGACAGAAATTGTGCACTCGGGGAGCTCAGATTTTAAGGCAGTATCTTGCCAATGTTCCCAGCTGAATAAAGCCCTTCCTTCTACAACTCGATGTCTGAGAGGTTTTGTCTGTGGCTCGTCCTGCTACATTTCTTGGCTCCCTGACCCAGAAGCAAGGTGACTGACGGAAGGCTGAGGCAGCCCCTTAGGTGGCTTAAGCCTGCCCTGTGGAGCATCCCTGTGGGGTACTCCGGGCAGCCTGAGTGATGAGATCCAAAGAGCGCTCCTGGGTAGGAAATTGCCCCAGTGGAACACCTCACCAGATCAACACGTAGCAGGCCCCCGTGGAGGATTAACACAGTGGCTGAACACCGGGAAGGAACTGGCACTTGGAGTCTGGACATCTGGAACTTGGTAAGACTAGTCTTTTGAACTTGTCCCACTCCGTTATATTTTAACTTGATTGATTTTTCCTCAGATATAAGTATGAGAAATGACAGAAAGAAACAACAACTGGAAAAGAAGCACTGCATAAGACCAGGATGTCTCTGAAATGGATGTCAGTCTTTCTGCTGATGCAGCTCAGTTGTTACTTTAGCTCTGGGAGTTGTGGAAAGGTGCTGGTGTGGCCCACAGAATACAGCCATTGGATAAATATGAAGACAATCCTGGAAGAGCTTGTTCAGAGGGGTCATGAGGTGATTGTGTTGACATCTTCGGCTTCTATTCTTGTCAATGCCAGTAAATCATCTGCTATTAAATTAGAAGTTTATCCTACATCTTTAACTAAAAATGATTTGGAAGATTTTTTTATGAAAATGTTCGATAGATGGACATATAGTATTTCAAAAAATACATTTTGGTCATATTTTTCACAACTACAAGAATTGTGTTGGGAATATTCTGACTATAATATAAAGCTCTGTGAAGATGCAGTTTTGAACAAGAAACTTATGAGAAAACTACAAGAGTCAAAATTTGATGTCCTTCTGGCAGATGCCGTTAATCCCTGTGGTGAGCTGCTGGCTGAGCTACTTAACATACCCTTTCTGTACAGTCTCCGCTTCTCTGTTGGCTACACAGTTGAGAAGAATGGTGGAGGATTTCTGTTCCCTCCTTCCTATGTACCTGTTGTTATGTCAGAATTAAGTGATCAAATGATTTTCATGGAGAGGATAAAAAATATGATATATATGCTTTATTTTGACTTTTGGTTTCAAGCATATGATCTGAAGAAGTGGGACCAGTTTTATAGTGAAGTTCTAGGTAAGTCGTGTGTCCAATTGGTGTTTATTAAGACCTTTTGTTTTGTTTTGTTTTTTTCCATCAGGAAGACCCACTACATTATTTGAGACAATGGGGAAAGCTGAAATGTGGCTCATTCGAACCTATTGGGATTTTGAATTTCCTCGCCCATTCTTACCAAATGTTGATTTTGTTGGAGGACTTCACTGTAAACCAGCCAAACCCTTGCCTAAGGTGAACATATTCTTGTTTCATTTGTTTGCTTGCTTTTCTGATAGAACAAATTCTTTCTTCACAGGAAATGGAAGAGTTTGTGCAGAGCTCTGGAGAAAATGGTATTGTGGTGTTTTCTCTGGGGTCGATGATCAGTAACATGTCAGAAGAAAGTGCCAACATGATTGCATCAGCCCTTGCCCAGATCCCACAAAAGGTTAGATAAAGTGCCTTAACTGTGGATGGCTACATTGAACAAGATATTTTCCTTGCCCTAACAGGTTCTATGGAGATTTGATGGCAAGAAGCCAAATACTTTAGGTTCCAATACTCGACTGTATAAGTGGTTACCCCAGAATGACCTTCTTGGTAAGACTCTGGAGAACAAATACTGAATATATTAATAACTTTGTTAAAATGCATCCACTTTTAGGTCATCCCAAAACCAAAGCTTTTATAACTCATGGTGGAACCAATGGCATCTATGAGGCAATCTACCATGGGATCCCTATGGTGGGCATTCCCTTGTTTGCGGATCAACATGATAACATTGCTCACATGAAAGCCAAGGGAGCAGCCCTCAGTGTGGACATCAGGACCATGTCAAGTAGAGATTTGCTCAATGCATTGAAGTCAGTCATTAATGACCCTATGTGAGTATTACAATTTTGTGACCAGGTGGTACTTAATGTTGATATCTTTATATTTATCCTTCAGCTATAAAGAGAATATCATGAAATTATCAAGAATTCATCATGATCAACCGGTGAAGCCCCTGGATCGAGCAGTCTTCTGGATTGAGTTTGTCATGCGCCATAAAGGAGCCAAGCACCTTCGGGTCGCAGCCCACAACCTCACCTGGATCCAGTACCACTCTTTGGATGTGATAGCATTCCTGCTGGCCTGCGTGGCAACTATGATATTTATGATCACAAAATGTTGCCTGTTTTGTTTCCGAAAGCTTGCCAAAACAGGAAAGAAGAAGAAAAGGGATTAGTTATATCAAAAGCCTGAAGTGGAATGACCAAAAGATGGGACTCCTCCTTTATTCCAGCATGGAGGGTTTTAAATGGAGGATTTCCTTTTTCCTGCGACAAAACGTCTTTTCACAACTTACCCTGTTAAGTCAAAATTTATTTTCCAGGAATTTAATATGTACTTTAGTTGGAATTATTCTATGTCAATGATTTTTAAGCTATGAAAAATAATAATATAAAACCTTATGGGCTTATATTGAAATTTATTATTCTAATCCAAAAGTTACCCCACACAAAAGTTACTGAGCTTCCTTATGTTTCACACATTGTATTTGAACACAAAACATTAACAACTCCACTCATAGTATCAACATTGTTTTGCAAATACTCAGAATATTTTGGCTTCATTTTGAGCAGAATTTTTGTTTTTAATTTTGCCAATGAAATCTTCAATAATTAAATTATGTAAAAAGTCTCACTCTTCCTTTTGAGATTGCAAGACCA